GGCTGCGGGCGGGCCGGGAGGAGGCGGCGGCTCCGAGAAGAACATGAATCAGCGGCGGCGACGGCGGCGACGGCAGTGGAAGGAGCGCGGTGGCGCGGGAGCGGCCCCGGGGACCCCGCGCTGCTGACGGCGGCGACCGCGGCCGGAGGCGGGCGCGGGTCTCGGAGGCGGTCGCCTCAGCACCGCCCCACGGGCGGCCCCAGCCCCTCCCGCAGCCCTCCTCCCTCCCGCTCCCTTCCCGCCGCCTCCTCCCCGCCCTCCTCCCTCCTCGCTCGCGGGCCGGGCCCGGCATGGTGCGGCGTCGCCGCCGATGGCGCTGAGGCGGAGCATGGGGCGGCCGGGGCTCCCGCCGCTGCCGCTGCCGCCGCCACCGCGGCTCGGGCTGCTGCTGGCGGCTCTGGCTTCTCTGCTGCTCCCGGAGTCCGCCGCCGCAGGTAGGGGCTGGCACGGGAGGCGGCGGGAAGCGGGGGGCTGCGGAGGGGCGCGGCCGGGGGTCGGAGCCCGGGGCGGGCCTGGCGGGCTGGAGTCGGGGTGGGGGTCCGGAGCCGAAGGCCGAGGCTCGGAGCCGGGACAGGGCACGCTGCGGAGTGCTCGCCGCCAGATCTCCGGCCGGGCCCCCACCCCCAACTTTCTGGCGCTCGGGGCTCTTCTGGCGGGGTGGAAGAGAAGGGAGCGGGGTGTGGGCTGTGTGGTCAGCGGGGAGTGTTTGGGACTGCATTTTCCCGCCTCGATGTTCCCAGCTGTTAGCTCCCTCCTTCCCAGTACTGGGGACCCCATTCTGCCTGCCCCGCACGCGAAGGTCCGCCTCGGAAACCACACGGGCCGGGGCTGGGCACCCAAAGGCCACCCTGATACCATTTAGGTACACAGGGGCTGTGAGGGTGCCCAGTCACAAAAAACAAATGGGCACACTCGAGTTCCTGTGCCCTCAGAGCTTCCTGAAAGCAGAACCTTGGAGAGGATGGGCTGGTGCCAGGTTGCTGGTCTTTGGGAGGGGTTAGTCTTGTGTTCCCACATAGCCACTGAGGCATTTGCTGGTGACAAGAGCGTTCCATGCAGCACGGTGCTCTCCAAGTTCCCACCCCGCACCTCGGGGACTGATGGGCATATAGGGAGCGGGAGGCTGGCCCCCATCCTGTGACTGGTCCTGAGAGGGTGAAGGGAGCAGGGAAGAGCCACAGGCCAGGACAGCGGCCACCCGCTGGCATCTTCTCTTGAGACAGCATTCCTTGCCATATCAGCCTCTCAGGGAAGGGAAGGGAAACGGGGTGACGAGTATTTACAAGCCGAAAGGTGCGGACCTGATGCTCAGGGAGCCCACGACTTTGCCTAGAGTCACACAGCAAAGGGTGAGAAGAAGCAGGGCTGGATTTCAGTTATGAAGGCTGACACATGTTCCTTCCCACCCCTCAGGTCTGAAGCTCATGGGAGCCCCGGTGAAGCTGACAGTGTCTCAGGGGCAGCCGGTGAAGCTCAACTGCAGTGTGGAGGGGATGGAGGAGCCTGACATCCAGTGGGTGAAGGATGGGGCTGTGGTCCAGAACTTGGACCAGTTGTACATCCCAGTCAGCGAGCAGCACTGGATCGGCTTCCTCAGGTGCAGGCCTGTGGGGGAAGGTGTGGGCTGCCTCGGAAGCAAGCCTCGTATCCTGTTTCCACAGCCTGAAGTCAGTGGAGCGCTCTGACGCCGGCCGGTACTGGTGCCAGGTGGAGGATGGGGGTGAAACCGAGATCTCCCAGCCAGTGTGGCTCACGGTAGAAGGTGAGGAGGCAGAGCCATATGGGCGTGTTGGCAGGGCTCACTCCTCACTCCCCTTCTCTCCTAGGTGTGCCATTTTTCACAGTGGAGCCAAAAGATCTGGCAGTGCCACCCAATGCCCCTTTCCAACTGTCTTGTGAGGCTGTGGGTCCCCCTGAACCTGTTACCATTGTCTGGTGGAGAGGAACTACGAAGATCGGGGGACCCGCTCCCTCTCCATCTGTTTTAAATGTAACAGGTGAGCAGCCTCAGAAGGGGGCTGGGAGTGGATTGGGGAGCTGACTGAGGTTTTCTGGCCCCAGGGGTGACCCAGAGCACCATGTTTTCCTGTGAAGCTCACAACCTAAAAGGCCTGGCCTCTTCTCGCACAGCCACTGTTCACCTTCAAGGTAGGAGGGCTGGCAGGGAGGAAGGGTGGATGACTGGGCACTGATTCTGAGTCCCCGTCCACAGCACTGCCTGCAGCCCCCTTCAACATCACCGTGACAAAGCTTTCCAGCAGCAACGCTAGTGTGGCCTGGATGCCAGGTGCTGATGGCCGAGCTCTGCTACAGTCCTGTACAGTTCAGGTAGGCTCTCCGGGCCGGGCCATGCTCGTTCTCCCTACATCATTAGTTTTCTGCTTTTCTGTAGGTGACACAGGCCCCAGGAGGCTGGGAAGTCCTGGCTGTTGTGGTCCCTGTGCCCCCCTTTACCTGCCTGCTCCGGGACCTGGTGCCTGCCACCAACTACAGCCTCAGGGTGCGCTGTGCCAATGCCTTGGGGCCCTCTCCCTATGCTGACTGGGTGCCCTTTCAGACCAAGGGTCTAGGTAAGGGATGCATAGAGCAGAGCGGGTGGGCAGGGTCTTAGCAATCTTCTCTCTTTGGCTGCAGCCCCAGCCAGCGCTCCCCAAAACCTCCATGCCATCCGCACAGATTCAGGCCTCATCTTGGAGTGGGAAGAAGTGATCCCCGAGGCCCCTTTGGAAGGCCCCCTGGGACCCTACAAACTGTCCTGGGTTCAAGACAATGGAACCCAGGTAAGACAGAACCCTCCCCTCTCTCCACTCTCCACTATGGGGTGGGGGCTTTTCCTGGCTGCAGGATGAGCTGACAGTGGAGGGGACCAGGGCCAATTTGACAGGCTGGGATCCCCAAAAGGACCTGATCGTACGTGTGTGCGTCTCCAATGCAGTTGGCTGTGGACCCTGGAGTCAGCCACTGGTGGTCTCTTCTCATGACCGTGCAGGTGAGGCTTGTAGGTGGAGAGGGGCAGAGGCTCTAGCTCATGCCACTGCACCTCCCTCCCACAGGCCAGCAGGGCCCTCCTCACAGCCGCACATCCTGGGTACCTGTGGTCCTTGGTGTGCTAACGGCCCTGGTGACGGCTGCTGCCCTGGCCCTCATCCTGCTTCGAAAGAGACGGAAAGAGACGCGGTTTGGGTAAGGGGATGGGGATGTGGAGGGAGAGGCAGGAGCTGACCCCAAATCCTGGGTTTTCCTTTAGGCAAGCCTTTGACAGTGTCATGGCCCGGGGAGAGCCAGCCGTTCACTTCCGGGCAGCCCGGTCCTTCAATCGAGAAAGGCCCGAGCGCATCGAGGCCACATGTGAGTGGTGGGTGATCGTGGGAAGGACAAATATCCCTCTTTCCCACAAACCCTTTCCCCACAGTGGACAGCTTGGGCATCAGCGATGAACTAAAGGAAAAACTGGAGGATGTGCTCATCCCAGAGCAGCAGTTCACCCTGGGCCGGATGTTGGGCAAAGGTATGTGAGGCTGTGTGGGGATGGGCATGGCTGGAGACTCTCCCTTACTTGGATTGGTTCCTAGGAGAGTTTGGTTCAGTGCGGGAGGCCCAGCTGAAGCAAGAGGATGGCTCCTTTGTGAAAGTGGCTGTGAAGATGCTGAAAGGTGAGTGGGGGATAGCTGTAGCCTGAGGGCATTTATTTCCTCCTTCCCCATCCCCTTCTCCTAGCTGACATCATTGCCTCAAGCGACATTGAAGAGTTCCTCAGGGAAGCAGCTTGCATGAAGGAGTTTGACCATCCACACGTGGCCAAACTTGTTGGTGAGCCCATTTTTGGGGGAGGCAGATAGAGATATGCTCAGCTCCTGACTCTCCCTTGTCCCAGGGGTAAGCCTCCGGAGCAGGGCTAAAGGCCGTCTCCCCATCCCCATGGTCATCTTGCCCTTCATGAAGCATGGGGACCTGCATGCCTTCCTGCTCGCCTCCCGGATTGGGGAGAACCCCTTTGTGAGTACCTGGTGTGGGGGTGGCCAGGAGGATTAAGCCTGAGCTTGGCCTGTCTGTCCACTAGAACCTACCCCTCCAGACCCTGATCCGGTTCATGGTGGACATTGCCTGCGGCATGGAGTACCTGAGCTCTCGGAACTTCATCCACCGAGACCTGGCTGCTCGGAATTGCATGTACGAATTCTGGAGGACTCGAGGGTGGGAGAAGGCTGACTCTCTCCCTCAATGCCCCTTGTAGGCTGGCAGAGGACATGACAGTGTGTGTGGCTGACTTCGGACTCTCCCGGAAGATCTACAGTGGGGACTACTATCGTCAAGGCTGTGCCTCCAAACTGCCTGTCAAGTGGCTGGCCCTGGAGAGCCTGGCCGACAACCTGTATACTGTGCAGAGTGACGTGGTGAGCAGGGTGGCCCGTGAAGCTTGGTGGGGCAGCTTCTCCCCCAACCTCGATTCTGTCCCAGTGGGCGTTCGGGGTGACCATGTGGGAGATCATGACACGTGGGCAGACGCCATATGCTGGCATCGAAAACGCTGAGATTTACAACTACCTCATTGGCGGGAACCGCCTGAAACAGCCTCCGGAGTGTATGGAGGACGTGTGAGTATCCTGGGAAGGGGGCTCTGGAAGGACCTGCCTTTTCTCACGCTTCTCTCCACCCCAGGTATGATCTCATGTACCAGTGCTGGAGTGCTGACCCCAAGCAGCGCCCGAGCTTTACTTGTCTGCGAATGGAACTGGAGAACATCTTGGGCCAGCTGTCTGTGCTATCTGCCAGCCAGGACCCCTTATACATCAACATCGAGAGAGCTGAGGAGCCCACTGCGGGAGGCAGCCTGGAGCTACCTGGCAGGGATCAGCCCTACAGTGGGGCTGGGGATGGCAGTGGCATGGGGGCAGTGGGTGGCACTCCCAGTGACTGTCGGTACATACTCACCCCCGGAGGGCTGGCTGAGCAGCCAGGGCAGGCAGAGCACCAGCCAGAGAGTCCCCTCAATGAGACACAGAGGCTTTTGCTGCTGCAGCAAGGGCTACTGCCACACAGTAGCTGTTAGCCCACAGGCAGAGGGCATCGGGGCCATTTGGCCGGCTCTGGTGGCCACTGAGCTGGCTGACTAAGCCCCGTCTGACCCCAGCCCAGACAGCAAGGTGTGGAGGCTCCTGTGGTAGTCCTCCCAAGCTGTGCTGGGAAGCCCGGACTGACCAAATCACCCAATCCCAGTTCTTCCTGCAACCACTCTGTGGCCAGCCTGGCATCAGTTTAGGCCTTGGCTTGATGGAAGTGGGCCAGTCCTGGTTGTCTGAACCCAGGCAGCTGGCAGGAGTGGGGTGGTTATGTTTCCATGGTTACCATGGGTGTGGATGGCAGTGTGGGGAGGGCAGGTCCAGCTCTGTGGGCCCTACCCTCCTGCTGAGCTGCCCCTGCTGCTTAAGTGCATGCATTGAGCTGCCTCCAGCCTGGTGGCCCAGCTATTACCACACTTGGGGTTTAAATATCCAGGTGTGCCCCTCCAAGTCACAAAGAGATGTCCTTGTAATATTCCCTTTTAGGTGAGGGTTGGTAAGGGGTTGGTATCTCAGGTCTGAATCTTCACCATCTTTCTGATTCCGCACCCTGCCTACGCCAGGAGAAGTTGAGGGGAGCATGCTTCCCTGCAGCTGACCGGGTCACACAAAGGCATGCTGGAGTACCCAGCCTATCAGGTGCCCCTCTTCCAAAGGCAGCGTGCCGAGCCAGCAAGAGGAAGGGGTGCTGTGAGGCTTGCCCAGGAGCAAGTGAGGCCGGAGAGGAGTTCAGGAACCCTTCTCCATACCCACAATCTGAGCACGCTACCAAATCTCAAAATATCCTAAGACTAACAAAGGCAGCTGTGTCTGAGCCCAACCCTTCTAAACGGTGACCTTTAGTGCCAACTTCCCCTCTAACTGGACAGCCTCTTCTGTCCCAAGTCTCCAGAGAGAAATCAGGCCTGATGAGGGGGAATTCCTGGAACCTGGACCCCAGCCTTGGTGGGGGAGCCTCTGGAATGCATGGGGCGGGTCCTAGCTGTTAGGGACATTTCCAAGCTGTTAGTTGCTGTTTAAAATAGAAATAAAATTGAAGACTAAAGACCTAAGGTTTTGTCTCTTTTTTTTTTTCTTTTTTTTTGAGACAGTCTCACTGTGTTGCCCAGGCTGGAGTGCATGGTGTGATCTTGGTTCACTGCAACCTCTGCCTCCTGGGTTCAAGCGATTCTTGTGCCTCAGTCACCAGAGTAGCTGGGATTACAGGGGCTCACTACCATGCCCAGGTAATTTTTGTATTTTTAGTAGAGATGTGGTTTCGCCATGTTGGCCAGGGTGGTCTTGAACTCATGACCTCAAGTGATCTGCCTGCCTTGGCCTCCCAAAGTGCTGGGATTACAGTCCTGAGCCACCACACCTGGCCCCAGCTTTGTCTCTTAAATGTTTACTTTTTTTGAGATCACAAAGATGAAAGATTTTTATAGAGAGAAAAGTCTGGAAAGACATATGCCAAAATGTTAACAGCTGTTATCTTTTTTTTTTTTTTTTTGAGACCGAGTCTCACTCTGTCGCCCAGGCTGGAGTGCAATTGCGCGATCTGAGCTCACTGCAAGCTCTGCCTCCCAGGTTCACGCCATTCTCCTGCCTCAGCCTCCCGAGTAGCTGGGACTACAGGTGCCTGCCACCACGCCCGGCTAATTTTTTGTATTTTTAGTAGAGATAGGGTTTCACCGTATTAGCCAGGATGATCTCAATCTCCTGACCTCGTGATCCGCCTGCCTCAGCCTCCCAAAGTGTTGGGATTACAGGCGTGAGCCACCGCACCTGGCAACAGCTGTTACCTTTAAATGATGGGGTTAAGGGGACGTTCTTCTTTGTGCTTTCCAAGTTTTCTGCATTGAGCACAAAATGCTTTTGTAATTAGATACAGGATCCCAATGAATCTTATTATACTGAAGATAATACAGAGTCACCGTGGGCAGTTAGAAAAATGCAAAAAATCGGCTGGGCGCAGTGGCTCACGCCTGTAATCCCAGCACTTTGGGAGACCTGGGTGTGTGGATCACGAGGTCAGAAGTTCAAGACTAGTCTGACCAACATGGTGACACCCCGTCTTTACTAAAAATACAAAAATTAGCTGGGCATGGTGGCGCGTGTCTGTAATCCCAGCTACTCAGGACACTGAGGCAGGAGAATTGCTTGAACTCAGGAGGCGGAGGTTGCAGTGAGTCGAGATCCCGGCAGCCTAGGTGACAGGCGAGACTCCATCTCAAAAATAAAATAAAAATAAAAATGCAAAAAATAATAAAAGGTGCCAGTTACCTATACTCCCACCACCTAGAGATAATCACCATTGATCTTTTGAAAATGCAAATATTCAGCTGGGCACAGTGGCGTGTATTTTTTTTTTTTTTTGAGACGGAGTCTCGAGTCTCTCTCTGTCGCCCAGGCTAGAGTGCAGTGGTGTGATCTCGGCTCACTGTAACCTCTGTCTCCCAGGTTTAATCAAGTCTCTTGTCTTGGCTTCCCGAGTAGTTGGGACTACAGGCACGAGCCACTGTGTCCGGCTATTTTTTGTATTTTTTTGTAGAGACAGGGTTTCGCCATGTTGGCCAGGCTGGTCTCGAACTCCTGATTTCAAGTGATCTGCCTGCCTTAGCCTCCCAAAGTGCTGTGATAACAGGGGTGAGACACCATACCCAGCTTGTAATCCCAGCACTTTGGGAGGCTGAGGCGGGTGGATCACTTCAGGCCGGGAGTTCGAGACCAGCCTGGGCAACATGAAACCCCATCTCAACTAAAAATTCAAAAAAGTTTAGCCAGGCTTGGTGGCGCAGGTTTGTCATCTCAGCTACTGGGTGACTGAGGCATGAGAATCACTTAAACCTGGGAGGAGGAGGTTGCAGTAAGCTGAGATCTTGCCACTAAACTTCGGCCTGGGTGACAGATTAAGACTGTCTCAGAAACAAAACAAAACAACAAAAAAGCTTTTAGAGCAAGTTCATGGGAGATGCAGCAGGAGGCGCAGGAACCACACATGTGCTAGTGAGGAGTGTGGGGAGACTGGGAGGGCCCACAGGTATTGTGCTGCTTCTGGCTGAGGGCAGGGGAATAGGGTGGCTGCTTCTGAAAGCAAATATCCTGAAAAACCTGTTGCTGGTACTCCAAATTCTGGTTCCCATGTAGATCATGAAACCTGAAAAACTTCCAGGCAAGTAGCTTTCAGAATCTTTCCTGCTGTGATTAGCTTTCACTGCAGGTAGTGATTACCTGTGAGATAACATCTGGGAATTATTGATTGAAAAGACCTTCACTATCGGTTGGGGGCGGTGGCTGATGCCTGTAATCCCAGCACTTTGTGAGGCTGAGGCGGGTGGATCACCTGAGGTCAGGGGTTCAAGACCAGCCTGGCCAACATGGTGAAACCCCATCTCTACTAAAAAATACAAAAACTAGCCAGGAGTGGTGGCAGGCACCTGTAATCCCAGCTACTTGGGAGGCTAAGGCAGGAGAATCACTTGAACCCTGGAGGCGGAGGTTGCAGTGAACTGAGATGGCACCAGTGCACTCCAGCCTGGGTGACAGAGCGAGACTCCATCTCAAAAAAAAAAAAAAAAAAAAGAGGCCAGGCATGGTGGCTCACGCCTATAATCCCAGCGCTTTGGGATTTTCTGTCTCAAAAAAAAAAAGAGAGAGACTCTGGATCAAAAAGGATTTTCACAAACAGATCCAAAGAACCAGCATCCAGATTAAGAAACAGCATTAACAGCAACCCAGAAGCAACCCTTGGGACCTGCCTCAATCTCTGCCTCCTCCCTACTCCCCATAGGTAACCTCTATCCTGACCTCTTAACACCATGGATCAGTGAAGCTCCTTTTAAAAGTATATAAATGGAGTCATGTAGATTTGATTACTTTGCGTTTGGCTTCTTTCCCTCAGCAACATGTTTATAAGGATCATCTAACAACAGCAGTTTTGAAAAGTGAGTCTCAAAGAGGCAAGAATGGCCGGGCATGGTGGCTCACACCCGTAATCCCAGCGCTTTGGGAGGCCGAGGCGGGCGGATCACAAGGTCAGGAGTTTGAGACCAGCCTGGCTAACAGGGTGAAACCCTGTCTTTACTAAACCCTGTCTTTACTAAAAATACACAAAATTAGCCAGGTATGGTGGCAGGCACGTGTAATCCTAGCTACTCGGGAGGCTGAGGCAGGAGAATCACTTGAACCTGGGAGGGGGAGGTTGCAGTGAGCCACTACATTCCAGCTTGGGTGAGAGAGTGAGACTCCATCTCGGAAAAAAAAAAAATTAGCTGGGCGTGCTGGTGGGTGCCTGTAATCCCAGCTACTTGGGAGGCTGAGGTAGGAGAATTGCTTGAACCTGGGAGGTGGAAGTTGCTGTGAGACGAGATTGTGCCATGGCACTCCAGCCTGGACAAGAGTGAGACTCCATCTCAAAAAAGAAAATAATAATAATATAGTTTATTTTTCAGTATTTCATGTTGATTTATCTCAAATTTATTGTTGAATAAGAAGTGATACAGAGATTCAAAGTTATTTTTCCCAGATACTTTTTATTGTCCCAATACCACCATTTATTGAACAATCTATATTTTATGCACATTTCTTTTTTTTTTCTTTTTTTTGATACAGGGTCTTGCTCTGTTTCTGCCTGGGCTGGAGTAAAGTGATAGTAAACTGATTCTCCCACCTCAGCGTCCTGAATAGCTGGGACCACAGGCACACGCCACTGCACCTGGCAAATTTTTAAGTGTTTTTTTTTTTTTTTAATACAGAGCCTTGCTCTGTCGCCCAGGCTGGAGTGCAGTGGTGTGATCTCGGCTCACTGCAACCTCCGCCTCTCAGTTCAAGCGAGTCTCCTCCTGCCTCACACTCCCAATTAGCTGGGACTACAGGCACGTGCCACCACAACATGCTAATTTTTTGTATTTTTAGTAGAGACAGGGTTTCACCATGTTAGCCAGGATGGTCTCGATCTCCTGACCTCGTGATCTGCCCGCCTCAGCCTCCCAAAGTGCTGGGATTACAGGCTTCAGCCACCGCGCCCGGCCCAGTTTTTAAGTGTTGTAGAGATGGAGTCTTGCTTTGTTGCCCAGGCTGGTCTTGAACTCTGGGCTGAAGCGATCTGCCCACCTTGGCCTCTCAAAGTGCGGAGATTACAGGTGTGAGCCACCACACCCAGCCAGAATTTCTTGAATAATCTGTCTCCATTTCTCTATATAGCCTCATTGATCTATCTAAACTCCCATATCTATTTTGGTTGCTAGACTGTTCATCCCAATTACATGTGCCAGTGTCACTGCTACACTAATTGAATTACTATAAATGTATAATGTTTTCCTATATGTTCGTGGTACATTTTTTTTGCAACGTTCTC